GTTCAGCATCCAGGAAGAATCAGGTTGCATGAATGGTTTGAAAGTTGATGGATGTGGACGATTTTATTAAATGGTGGAAGTGGCTCTCAGTGGAAGGGGAGCTGCAAAGGGGATGGTGCAGGAAGAAAGTGACCTTTCCCTGAAGTCTGCTGTCTCTGGCCGGGCTCCTCCCTGAAGTCATGCCACCTGAAGTTAAGCCACATCTCTGACACTCAGTTGCTTCTTCTCCTCTTGATGTTCAGCCGCTTGTCTGTCTGCCAGCTGAGGTCTGGGGTTTATATGGGCACGGGATAGGGGGGCTGGACAGGCTAAAGAGTAACATTTGGGCAGGATAACAGGGATAACTGTTCTCATTTAGGGCTTCGGTTTCAAGGCTTGAGGGTGGGACCTTTGCCAGTGAACCACCCTCTTCTACCCAGTAAAGCCCTGCCTTCTGTCCTTATCACTTCTTTCCAAAAAGGCTGTCATTTTGCATTCTCATCAGCAATGCATGAGACTTCCAGTTGCTTTGCATACCTTGCCATACTTGATATTGTCAGGGTTTTATAGCCATTGTAATAAGTATGTAAAAGTGTTCCATTGTGGATTTGATTTACACTTCCCTAATAACTACAATGTTTAGCATCTTTTAATGTTCATCTGTATAGTTCCTTTGGTGAAATGTCTGTTCAAATATTTTGCCCATTTTGTTACTGGGTGTTTGTTTTCAGATTTGAGAGTTGTTGATACTATATTTTCTACAGGTCTGTGGCTTGACTGTTTTAACCTCCTTCTGACTTTTCTAAGAAGACAACGTGATTTATAAACGTAAATATCTGTAGTGGAAAAACTCCCATGGCCCATCTGTAATTTCAGACCTGGGATTCCCCAGAGGTTCGAAGCTCTCATTGACGGGTAGTTGCTGGTTATGGCCAACAGCCAGGTTGGTTCAGGCACTGACATGTTAGGACATTCTGCACATGCGTGCCTCTAACACTCCTCCCCCAGCCTCTTCCTTCCCTCTGCAGAGACACCCTTCTCCTTTCTGCTGTCTCTGCACGGGTGGCCAGAGCCACACAGCCCTTTCTTTAAGTCAGGAGTTGCCCTGTCAGAGCACAAGGCAAGAAGGAAGTGGTAAAGGGACGGAGGGGAAGCCCTGAGAGGACTGAGAGGATGGGAAATTCTCTGCTGAGAGAAAACAGGTAAGTCTAGACTCCCTGTGGGAGAGCAGAGGCTGTGCCAGATACCACATTAAATTTCCCATAGGTTTTGCCTTCTCCCAAGAATCATGGTGAGCAGCTGATGGAGAATAGCTGAAAGGTGGAAAGACTTTACCAAGGAAGGTCTATATAATAGGTTACCACCTAAGAAATGAAACAACTTTCTGAAAGCCCGGGAAGGAGATGCTCTCCTGAGCTCCTCATGCTCCACAAGGAGGTCAAAATCACCACCCTCTTTCAGCCACTATTTTAAGTTTGAAATAAACAGCAAGCTTCCTGCCACCTTGAGTCTTCCTTTGATGTGCACTCCCTGCAAGCAGGTAAGCAGAGGTCATCTAGATTAAATAGGCACAGAACTCAGATTTACTTTCTGGACCTCAGCCTCTTTATTTTAAGTAGAAATAATAATACAATATCTACCTTAGAGAGTTCTAGTGTGTATTGTGCTAGCATAGTGCCTGACATAAAGTAGGGTTCAAAATTAGAAGATATTTTCTGCTTTCTTTTTCTGACCATCATCTTCCTTAATATCAAAGCCGTGCCACCAAAATAGTGCCACCACAGACAAGGTAATCTCTAGGGTATAAAGTGGGGTGATCTAGAGAGAGTAAGCGAGCCAGAGGGGGTCTTCACAGGGTTATGTTTGGAATCCCTGGTCTCAGTTCATGCTACTGGAGAGTGGAACACAGGAAAAAATGGTAGCCCACTTTTGACCACTTGCCGAAAAGAGGATTGGTGGTCCTGTGGAATATCTCATGTCCCTTCCTAAGAATCATGTTGTCTGAGACTTCTCTACCCTGGGTTGTCACAGCCCCTTGTCAATCTTCTACTCTAGCATTGTTCTAACAATTATATAAATTACTATTTTTATTACTAGATATGAGATGCTCAAATGTAGTGATTGTTTCTTATTTATCTTTGAATTCCTGGTTCCTGGCATTGTTTCTGGCATATCACGTGCACTGAATAAGTGCAAAAAAACTTTAAAAAAATTTTTTTACTTTAAAATTTTGTTTTATGTAAGAAAAAAAACCTTTTTCCAAGGTGCACACATCTTATGCTATTTGGACTTCTTATGGTTTTTTATTTATTTTAAAGAAAATTCGATTTTAAATCTAGAAAGCTTTTTGGTTTCTGCCATTGCATTCATGCTTAAAATTCTTTGCTCTTCCTAAGATAAGACAAATCAACTCACATAAGTTTTGATTTTGTTATTTTACATTTGGCAACATATATTCAATATATGGTGTCAGATGTAAATTTTTTTCCAAATAGTTGATCAGTTTGCCCAACATCTTTATTTCTATGATGATTTAAAAGGTCTCCCTTGAACCAAGTGCAGTGGCATGCACCTGTAGTCCCAGCTACTCAGGAGGCTGAGGCAGGAGGATTGCTTGAGCCCAGGAGTTTGAGGGCAGCCTGAACAACATAGCAAGACCCAGTCTTAAAAATAAATTCATTAAAATAATTAAATAAAATGTTTCCGTTAACGTATTCAAAAGTCTTGTATATATTGGTATCTAATTTTCATTGTCACCCCAACACCCAGTTATCATCTAGTCAGCATACCCCCCCAACCGTGTCTCTCCAGATCAAATAAGCTAAGAAGTCAGGGAAATTTTGCACAGAATAGAATGGCACTCATCCCTTCATGAGAGGAGCTCAGTCTCAGAGGAAGAGACCTGCCAGCAGCAAACCCAGCTTTTCCCCCTTAGTGGCTGTGGATCCTCAGACCAGTTGCCTAGCATTTTGGGCCTCAGTTTCCTCATTAGTATAAAAAATATAATGATAATATCTATCTTATGGATTTATTCTGGGATTAAATGAAATATAACACACAAAATGATTGGCATATAGTAAGTAGTGTTTAAGTGTTAGTTTCTTTATCCTCATACTCCCAATTCCCAACAAGTGGGAAGATGGGTATACAGAAATCTAACCCAAACAATGAACCAATTTATTTTCTTTATTCAATCCTTTTCTTCTCCTTCTGTCCCTTGTTCTGGGCCTCCATGCTTTCTGTGAAAGATGGTGTGATTTACACAAGACAAAGCCAGTACCTTTCCCCATTACTTGTGCATAGCTCCTGGAACTGCACCAAAGAGATGGTAGCTGAGGACCTCAGGCCTCTCTCTGGACACGGATACTCTCAAGGGTCATGACGAGGATCCCTGGATATTTGGGATCAGATGATTTAGGATCACTTGTTCATGGAGGTTGGAGAACATCAGTGGGCTGTTGCTGTGGCAATGGAGAGCATGTCAGATCAAAGGTAGCTTGCGACATGTGCTTGAGGAAACAGTATTAACATGTGTGAGGGCAACCAGTCAATTTCTGAGTTACACACAAATAGCAGAAATGAGGAAAGTCGGAAAAATTATGAAAAGAAGTGACAGGCCTGTTTAGGAAATACTTAGCCTGTTTCTGATATGTTGAGTTTCAGGCGGCAGCAGAACACTCAAGAGATGCCTTGGAATGTGAGAATGCAAAGCCCCAAACAGAGAACATCCAGGTGAGAGCAAAATCAACCAAACACCCCCCAGATTATGATTTGCCATCTCTCTTGGGTATTTTAGATGCTGGGATCACCATATCGCTGAAGGGTGTTTCTGCCTTCCATGGTGAGTGGACAGTTGTTTTTAGGAGTTATTTCTTAAAACAATTTGCTTTGCTTTTCTTTTACAGGAAAAAAATACTCATTTTTGAAAAGAGGCAAGATTCCCAAAACGAAAGTAAGTCATTGATTTCCTAGTATTTTCACTTTTGAAATTCATTGAGTGTATTTTCTTTCTCCAGATGAAAGAATGTCATCTACTCCCATCCAGGTAATAAGAACATCTCTAAGCTATTTTTTGAGCCAAATCTTGATGATGGTTCTTCTTTGACAAGCAGGACAATGTTGACCAGACCTACTCAGAGGAGCTGTGCTATACCCTCATCAATCATCGGGTTCTCTGTACAAGGCCATCAGGGAACTCTGCTGAAGAGTACTATGAGAATGTTCCCTGCAAAGCTGAGAGACCCAGAGAGTCCTTGGGAGGAACTGAGACTGAGTATTCACTTCTACATATGCCTTCTACAGACCCCAGGCATGCCCGATCCCCAGAAGATGAATATGAACTTCTCATGCCTCACAGAATCTCCTCTCACTTTCTGCAACAGCCACGTCCACTTATGGCCCCTTCTGAGACTCAGTTTTCCCATTTATAGTGAAGTGGCTGGACTAGCATTTGTTTAGCACCAACAAATAAAAGGTGGGATGGGGGATCTGCCTGAAGCAGGGATGGGACACAAAGTCCCTCCAGCTTATCTCCCACAACAACCCTTTCCCTGCAGAGCATGGTTTGTATACCACAAGCCCTCTTAGCACGCAAAAGCCAAAATCTAAAGATCAACCATTTATCCTGAACAACACCATTTGAGAAAGAGGTAACCATCTTTGGTTCTACATGGTTTGGAGAGTATAGTGGTAGGAGGGGCTCCCTGATTCCCCTAAAGCTATGCACACCACAAGGGGCTCTGCTCTTCTGTCTGGGATCTTCTTATAAAGTGTTCCCATGATCATTCTCTAAAGTCACAAGGAAGCTTTACTCATCATACTAAGTGTGCCCAAGGGGGAGTTCACTCATTACTGTGACCTTCCAGCTCAGTCCCCACCCATGGGAGCCTGTGTTGCTCCTCTCACTCCATGTGTCTAAGTCATGTCTTTTACATAGTGTCCTTTGACCTGTTGGCCCCCATGGTCTGGTTAGTTATGTGAGTTGAATCAAGAGGCTCTAGGCCAGATGTTTACATAATTTTAACCTATATGATTTTATTTTTAACTTTGTATTTCTCCCTAGAAATCTTAATAAGACAATTATGCCATCAGACAATGTTAAGAAGAACGATCCTTGGAGATCCCGTAATCCCACTACCCTTCTTTGGCTCAGAGAGGATAATTTGCCTAATGATACATTAAAGTTAGTGGCAAAACTTAATTTGGAGCCTGATTTCCTACTGACTTCCAATTTAGTGCTCCCCCAGTATGCTAAATAGAAAGCCCTCTGCAATATATTAAATGTATACTAAATGTATATATTTAATAATGTCATGTATAAAATATGAATAAAATGTCCACATAGGAAATTAACACATATATACCTTCTCTGATAAGCACTCCTCTATGTGTCCTGATTATTTACTTTCTCTTATCTTTTCCTTAGTGTTCCTCAAATTATATCTATCCTCTAAACCAGGGATCAGCAAACTATAACCCCCAGGCCAAATCTAGCCCACTCCCTGTTTTTATAGATAAAGATTTGTTGGAACACAGCCACACTCATTTGTTTACCTACTATCTATGATTGTTCAACCATGGGAGAGTTGAGTAATTGTGACATGGACCATAGGCCCTAAAGAGCCAAAATAAATATACTTTGGCACTTTTTGGAAAAAAAGTTTGCAGACACCTGCCCTAAATGATTATAGTTTGAGAGAAACTTAACAGAAATGTGTTTGGTTACTGATGCATAAGAGCAAGCACCAATAAAATGGCATAAAAATATTAAATCACAAATGGATAAGTGAGACCAAGGCAATTTAGCAAATTCTACTATTTCTGTATTCACACCTGTGTCTTCCACTTGCTGTTTTATTTAACTCACGGCTACTGTCCTAATTTTAGGGATGCTAAAATAGTTTGTTTTAAAAGAGGTTTGTTTAAGAAAGCAGTAGGTACATTATGTTTACTAGACAGGCCCTTGGACCAGCTAAGCGACAGGGAACCTGGTACATTATGTTTAGTTACTGTTTTCTTCTCAAAGTTAACCAAAGCTAAATAACTTTCCTATGTAAAATGTGCTGACTCCCAAAAGAGGAGAAATGCAATGGCTTGAGCTTGCATGTGTCACAGGTTTGTGGAGCCTTCAGCCAGGTGATGGTCTTCAGCTAAAGAGCCAGCTGCATCTTGGTATCTCTTCCTCTGCTAACTTCCTACTTTTAGCAAAATTCTTTCACTTGGAACTCTAGCTGATCCTTGGCCAGGATCAGATCCTCAAAAGGAAATATTCAGTTAGCAGTGGATATTGTACAAGATGTAACATGGCTTAGAGGAAAGAGTGTAGACCCAGCGACAGATCATCAGTCACTCAAATCCTGGTTCTCTCTCTTCCTCCATCTGTGACTTTGAACATGCTACTTGGAGGCTCAGCTTCTTCACCATCAACAGGAGGATTACATCTAATGCAGGCAATCATCTATTACAGATGCCGAATAAATGATATCAAAGAGCATAGAGAAACAAAAATCTTTTATGATGTACGGAAAAAAACCATGCTGATACAGCTGGCTATTCAGGGTCACCCAGCAGTCCTCCAGCAAGGTAGAAACACCAAATCAATGAGTTTATGCTAGAATTTTTCACATGGCCACTGGACCATTGTGGAAGTAGACTGGTTGAAATATTCTTAGTATGACATAGTAAGTTATATTTGTTTGAACCTTATCCTGTGAAAGCATTATCTGTCCCAAACAGTATATGCCTTTTATCAGGGACACATTAAATATAAATGTTTAACCAAAGAAAGTTGTTCTTATAATGTAATTATAACAGGGATTTATAAGAGGGAATTATAAGAGGGATTATGAAAGGGAATTACTTTTGAGCAAGGGGAGCCATTTGGGAGTGCTTCAAGATACCCAATATGATATACACAATTATGATTTGTCAGTCAAAAATAATATTAAGAACAAAAAAAGAGTTAAAAAATTCTGATATGAGTGTAATATACTTAATATGTAGGATGTCTCAAATTTCCAGTAAATAAATTTTAATGTCCCAAAATACCCACTATGTCTGTATGTAACACTGATCCT